CATCCTAAGATCTTCAGGGCCAAGTGTGAACTGGCCCCCACCTTCCAGCCACAGTTCTACCATGCCTTGTTTGCATCCCCTCTCTGTACCCCCCTTTTATTTTTTTGAGACAGGGTCTTGCTCTGTCGCCCAGGCTGGAGTGTGATGGCGCAATCATGGCTCACTGTAGCCTAAAACTTCTGGGCTCAGGCAGTCCTCCCCCCTCAGCTTCCCCAGTAGCTAGGACTACAGGTGAGCATTACCACGCCCAGCTAATTTTTGTGTTTCTAGTAGAGATGGGGTCTCCCTATGTTGCCCAGGCTGATCTCCGCTCATGGGCTCAAGCAATCAACCCGCTTTGGCCTCCCAAAGTGCTGGGATTACAGGCGTGAGCCACCATACTTGGCCTCTCTGCAGCCCTTGCTCCCACTGTGCCCGGCCTATCCTTGCGAATTCGGGGCCTCCAGGCCTTGGCGCGTGCGGTCCTTCCTCCCTTAGGTAGTTACGGGGAGCCTGCCCTGGGTCAGTACTGTGCTGGGAGCCACAGGCTGTCAAAGCCTGGCCCCACCCCAGGAGAGCGAATAATCACAAGATAATGAGGAATGCTGCGACAGTGGGTGCTCTGGGCATGGAAGAGTGGGGACTTGCAGGGTAGAGGGAGGACTCAGGGAAGGTGATTCCTGAACTGGAGCTTGAAGAACAGGGGGCACCAGGCCCAGAGACGAGGAGTAAAGCTAAAGGGAATCAGAGAGCACCCGGGAGAGGTTCAGAGCCTGGCTTGTGGGGTCACGGGATCCTGAGATCCAGATGAAGGCTGAGCCCCCATCCAGATCCACCCCTCACCCCCTACACAGTTACACACACATTTGTAGGCAATTTGGGAGTGTTCTTGGTCCTCCTGGCTTTGCCTGGAAAGAATGCCCTCCCCACCCGCTCTGGTTCCAGCCCACCACCCTTACAGGCCTGCAAAGCTCCCTCTTCAACTCTGGACTTTGTACCAGTCACCGGACGTTCAGTTGTTTATCAACCTGAGCACCTGCCTGCTGAGGTGTCTGCCCCTCTAGGGCCCGCTGGACGCTTCTCTGGATCCCAGCTGTACAAACCGCAAGCATTGGGGGGTGAGGGTGAGGTCTACACCCATAAAGTTCTTGGCAAAAGCTTGGGGGAGAGGTAGAATTATCCCTCCCCACTGGAGGCGCTGCCGCAGCCCGCCCTCTGCCAGACCTGCAGCTTCAGCCCCGCCCACTGCCTCCGCAGGTGAGTCAAGCTCTGCCTTGACCCGCCCACCTTCCCTGACACCCATACCTATGTTATTTTCTAGGACTTGTGCCCTGGGGCTGCCTGGCATCTGGGGGCCTCCTCAGAGCCAGGGCTCTTTCTGGTTGAGGCTGAGACTCACTGGTGTCATCAGGCCCCTCCATGAATGAGACAAACAAAAGTGAGTGACAGTGGGAGGATGATGGGGGTGGGGCCCACCTATAATGCTGTCCCTTTCTCTGCAGCACTTGTTGGGCCTTCGGAGCTCCCCACAGCGTCTGCTGTGGCCCCTGGCCCAGGCACTGGGGCTCGGGCATGGCCTGTGCTGGTAGGATTTGTGCTGGGGGCTGTGGTCCTCTCGCTCCTCATTGCACTTGCTGCCAAATGCCACCTCTGCCGCCGATACCATGCCAGCTACCGGCACCGCCCACTGCCTGAGACAGGAAGGGGAGGCCGCCCACAGGTGGCTGAAGATGAGGATGATGATGGCTTCATCGAGGACAATTACATTCAGCCTGGGACTGGCGAGCTGGGGACAGAGGGTAGCAGGGACCACTTCTCCCTCTGAGCTCCCATCTTTAGACCCTCCCCACTCCCTCCATGCCTGACAGCTTAAGGACAGTGGTTATGACATGGGGGCCTTGAACCTCAGGGACAGAGGTGGCTGGGGCTTAAAGGTTGGCCAGGGATGGAGTAAACCCCACTTCCCTGACACTAGCCAGCAAAGTGACAATGACCCTCTCTTGCTCAATAACTCTCAACTGTTCCCTGCTGTTCTCAGGATAAAGCCAAACAAAGGCTTGAGTGTGGACATAAGGCCCTCTGTGATCATGCCTCTCGGCCTCTTGGTTTCTTTTCTTGCCTTCCCCTACTTTACTGTCGAAATCAATGTTATTCTCCCTCCCACCACTTCCCATGCAGTTTCCCCAGGCACCTTTGCTCACATTGGTCCCCCTGCCTACGCTACTCTTCTCCTAAATCCTCTATGACTGTGATGGCCTGCCTACCTGCCAGCATTTCAAATATGCCCAGATGGTAACATTTGTGCAGGTGAAAACCAGTGCCAAGCTTCCTTTTTTTTTTTTTCCTGAGACGGAGTCTCACTCTGTTGCCCAGGCTGGAGTGCAATGGCACATCTTGGCTCACTGCAACCTCCGCCTCCTGGGTTCAAGCGATTCTCCTGCTTCAGCCTCCTGAGTAGCTGGGATTACAGGCATCCGCCACCACGCCCAGCTAATTTTTATATTTTTAGTAGAGACGAGGTTTCGCCATATTGGCCAGGATGGTCTCGAACTCTTGACCTCAGGTAGTCCGCCTTCCTCGGCCTCCCAAAGTGCTGGGATTACAGGCGTGAGCCACCATGCCCGGCCAGCTTCTTAATGAAATATTTTCCTATAAATAAAGTGGGTAATCCGGTTATAATATGTTTTTCACAGGAATTAATAAATCTATTTTCATTTTGAATAAAAATAAAAAGCTGTCACTCATTTTTATTTTTCTTGAGCTGG